AGAGAAAGACAAATTCTTTTACTGTTACTGTTTTCCCAGGCTTCTTAAGCATGATTGTGTTTTACAAATGTCTGTACTTAGCCAGTTCTTGTTTTTCTTTCAATGCAGCTACAAAGTCACCCGCTGTGCAAGGCCACAAGTTATGCTATGCTATAGATTATGTGACCTATCATGATTAGCTGCTTTTGTTTTATTTATTGTAAGTCCACTTACAAAAACCCCGCTCTGTCTTTGTTTAATGCTCAGCTTTTTGGATGTGAGTCCACTGAGCCGGTGTGTACCTAAAATAAACAATCCTCCTGTTCTTCACATCGGTCTCTCCGGTCCTCAGTTTCCCACAACACTGCATGTGCTTGAGCTGCTCGTGCCTCAGCTCTGGCCTGTTCCCTGGAGGGGACGTCAGTGTGGGCTGCAGCTGGGTGGCTGGTGCCTCAGTCCGCTAATGCCCAAGTTGCACCATGGCCTACAGTAAGATGGGGTGGGCTGGGCTGGGGTAGTGCTTGCTGCTTCTTTTCTGACCTCTTCTCCACTAGAGAAATCCCAATCCAGCACCCTCCTGCATTTCTAAGTTGCACGTGAACAGGTTTTGCAGGTTGCCTCACGACAATGCCCCCAGGATTTGTTCCTTACTGACCTTGTCCTGAGGAGAAGGTTATGGTGGGTTAAAAATTGGTCATCAGCCCCTTCCTCGTGGTTAGTTAGTGGAGACTGCAGTCTACTCTCTTTCACTGTTCGGGGACTGCTACCCTGCCTCCTTGGAGTCCGAGCTTCACTGGCACAAAGACCCTGAACCCAGCTGGAGCGTTTTCTCCTCACTTTGAGCCTCTGCAGCTGTCGCTCTCTACAAAGCTCTCAGATACCTTTCCCCTCCTTCTGTGACCCTGGAGAGATATTTTACATGGGAATTCAAGATTTTTCTCAGAGACAGGATGTGACGACTTCCTTGTTTTGTTCTATCCATCTTGGTTTCCATAGCCAAGGGCAGAGCAAACGGCATATATCTTAGGGTGGAAGATGGATAAATAATTCTGTCACACGTGCCCTGGCCTCTGGAGCTCAGCTGCCAGTCCACGTCTAGGGAATCTTAGCATCTGGGACCAAGACACTTTACAGCAATCATCACCCTTTGCAGAGGAGGTGAGCTCACCAGGACTCATCTGCCATTTCAGACCTTTTGCTGCTACCTGCCAGGTAAGTGGCTCATTCTCAACAGCTGCCTACACCGTCGCTCCAGCACCCCTTTGTCCCTCTCCAGGTGGCCCCCACTGCTGACGAGAGATGGTGGACCTCTCAGTCTCCCCAGACTCCTTGAAGCCAGTATCGCTGACCAGCAGTCTTGTCTTCCTCATGCACCTCCTCCTCCTTCAGCCTGGGGAGCCGAGCTCAGGTATTGTGTCTGCAGCCTAGCTGGCCAGGATGTTGCTTTTGCCTGTTCTGACTTGTCATCCTAGAGGTCAAGGTGCTAGGCCCTGAGTATCCCATCCTGGCCCTCGTCGGGGAGGAGGTGGAGTTCCCGTGCCACCTATGGCCACAGCTGGATGCCCAGCAAATGGAGATCCGCTGGTTCCGGAGTCAGACCTTCAATGTGGTACACCTGTACCAGGAGCAGCAGGAGCTCCCTGGCAGGCAGATGCCGGCGTTCCGGAACAGGACCAAGTTGGTCAAGGACGACATCGCCTATGGCAGCGTGGTCCTGCAGCTTCACAGCATCATCCCCTCTGACAAGGGCACATATGGCTGCCGCTTCCACTCCGACAACTTCTCTGGCGAAGCTCTCTGGGAACTGGAGGTAGCAGGTGCGTGGACTGACCTAAGGCCCTGCAGAGGACTGACCTTTCCCACTCCTCCTGCCTCCACCAGGGCTGGGCTCAGACCCTCACCTCTCCCTTGAGGGCTTCAAGGAAGGAGGCATTCAGCTGAGGCTCAGATCCAGTGGCTGGTACCCCAAGCCTAAGGTTCAGTGGAGAGACCACCAGGGACAGTGCCTGCCTCCAGAGTTTGAAGCCATCGTCTGGGATGCCCAGGACCTGTTCAGTCTGGAAACATCTGTGGTTGTCCGAGCGGGAGCCCTCAGCAATGTGTCCGTCTCCATCCAGAATCTCCTCTTGAGCCAGAAGAAAGAGTTGGTGGTCCAGATAGCAGGTCAGTGGCTGTTAGCTCACACCCATCTTCCTGGACCGACACGGCCCCCGCGGGTGTTTTCCAGACGTGTTCGTACCCGGAGCCTCTGCGTGGAAGAGCGCGTTCGTCGCGACCCTGCCGCTGCTGTTGGTCCTCGCGGCGCTGGCGCTGGGCGTCCTCCGGAAGCAGCGGAGAAGCCGAGGTACCGGCGCGGGCGGCGGGGCGGGGAGGGGCACTCAGCCCTCTCCGCTCCCGTTTCCCTTCAGAAAAGCTGAGGAAGCAGGCGGAGAAGAGACAAGGTGAGCGGGGACAGGGCGTTCTGCACGCACCTTTTCTTCATCTTTTTTTTTTTTTTTTCTCTAGAGAAACTCACTGCAGAGCTGGGTAAGTTCTGGGTGCGGGGCCACAGTGCTGCCGCTGAAGTTTTCTTTGTGTGTTCTGCTTGCAGAAAAGCTTCAGACAGAGCTTGGTAAGTGACCCCTCTTAGAACTATTTCTCCTCGCTAATTTCCTGTTTTCCCTTGGTTGCTTCAGACTGGAGACGGGCTGAAGGCCAGGCTGGTGAGTGGAACCCATCTCTCTCTGACTCCTCCGAGCTTTTTTCCCCTTTTCTGTTTGGTTTCAGAGTGGAGAGCAGCCCAAAAATATGCAGGTAACTGAAGCCAGGAAACTGATTTGTGTTTTAAGGGGTTCATTTCCTCGATTATTCCACCAAGAGAAACGAGAGGTTTGTCCGCCTTGGGGAAGACACGGACGGGGCCCAGACCGTCCCGGGCGGGCACTAACGCTGTGGCTCTGCGCAGTGGATGTGACGCTGGACCCGGCCTCGGCGCACCCCAGCCTGGAGGTGTCGGAGGATGGCAAGAGCGTGTCTTCCCGCGGGGCGCCGCCAGGCCCGGCGCCTGGCCACCCGCAGCGGTTCTCGGAGCAGACGTGCGCGCTGAGCCTGGAGCGGTTCTCCGCCGGCCGCCACTACTGGGAGGTGCACGTGGGCCGCCGCAGCCGCTGGTTCCTGGGCGCCTGCCTGGCCGCGGTGCCGCGCGCGGGGCCTGCGCGCCTGAGCCCTGCGGCCGGCTACTGGGTGCTGGGGCTGTGGAACGGCTGCGAGTACTTCGTCCTGGCCCCGCACCGCGTCGCGCTCACCCTGCGCGTGCCCCCGCGGCGCCTGGGCGTCTTCCTGGACTACGAGGCCGGAGAGCTGTCCTTCTTCAACGTGTCCGACGGCTCCCACATCTTCACCTTCCACGACACCTTCTCGGGCGCGCTCTGTGCGTACTTCAGGCCCAGGGCCCACGACGGCGGCGAACATCCGGATCCCCTGACCATCTGCCCGCTGCCGGTTAGAGGGACGGGCGTCCCCGAAGAGAACGACAGTGACACCTGGCTACAGCCCTATGAGCCCGCGGACCCCGCCCTGGACTGGTGGTGAGGCGCCCTCGTGGCCGCGGGACTGGCCCCGGGGGGCCCCCTGGATCCCAGGCCAGCGCTTTGCTCTCCTGCTCCGTCTGAAGGGAGCAGGTGCACCAGCCAAAATGTCAGCGAGGGGGACAAAGAGAGGGACCTTTGCCTACGTAGATGTGTATGTGTAGTGCGATTTTCTTCAAGGAAAGGAGACAAGTCCAAAGCTCGTTTGTGGATTGTGGGACTGAGCGAAGGAGTACAAATATATCCACGTCGCTCAGAGCTGGGGTGCTCACGGTGGGCGGTGGGCAAGAAGCCAGCATGGAAGAAAGAAGGGAGAAAACTTTGGTGACTGCCTTAGAGGGATCAGTTAATTTGTATAGTTTTATATTTTTTGTATATGTTTGCTAGCTCTAAAAAGGTCGAGATGCAATAACACTTCGTAAGCAACGAGTTCACCTAAGTAAGGCTCAGATCCTAGTTTTAAAAACCATTTCCCATTAAAATGAAGTTGGAGGAACAGCTGCTTCTGGAGCCGGGGCAAAAATTTCAAGGTGAGCCTGGAGCATTGTGTGTGGTGAAGTAAAATAAAGGCTCAAAACGTGACGGCAACCCGGCAAAAGGGTAGGGAGCCAGGCCGAAGGGGCCTCACTGACCAATTGTGGGACAATTTGAACATCAGGATGAATAATGACAGGAGAGATTATAACACACTGAATAAAAACATAATCCATGAGTTCATGCTGATACTCAAATTTCTTTTTAAAAAGGAGAAACAGGAAGGTTTCTTTTGGAGGTGAAATCTAATTATTGGTGAGAGTCTTGGAGAACAGGCTGTTTCCAGTCTCAAAGCAGTAACCTTATACACTACTTATAAGTTTGAAAGGGGAAAGGTTACCTTTACAATGGAGACATCTACCAGATCATCCAAGTGATTAAATTTAACATCATCAATGATGGGACCAAGGACATTATTAGTTTGACAACTGGGGAAAGAAGTGTTCTTCACCCCCTACCCCCAAGACATTGTCTCTGTCGGCCAGGCTGGAGTGCAGCCTCAACCTCCTGGGTCCAAGTGATCCTCCCACCTCAGCACACAACACCATGCCCAATTTTAAGTGCGTTATAGAGACGGGGGTCTCACTTTGTTACCCAGGCTGGTCTCAAACTCCTGCGCTCAAGCAATCCTCCCACCTGGGCCTCCCAAAATGCTGGGTGTACAGGCATGAGCCGCTGTGCCTGGCTTCATTTTCAGAGTGAGACATTTGTACTGTGGCTATGTAGGAGAACATTCTTGTTCTTAGCAAACATACTGAAGTTTTTAGATATTAATTACCACAGTGTCTGCCACTGAATTTCCAGTGACTAAGTGGAAAAATATAAAACATATGAATATAAAGAAAGAAAGAGACAAGTCAAATGTAGTAAAATGACAACACTTGGTGACTCTAGGTGACTGGTCGACAGATGTTCATTGTACTATCAATGTGGCTTTGCTGTGGGTTTGAAATTTTGCAAACTAAGAGTTGGGTGGCGGGGAGAAGGATACACCAAAAAACTAAGTGATTATCTTTGGATGGGAAAATGTTTGGTAATTGCATTCTTAAAATGTCTTCTTTGTATTTTTTAATGTTCAATAATGTATATGTATCAGTTCTGTAATAAAGGGGAAAACACTTTTTTTAAATACTCATATTCAAAATCATTCATTTGAAAGGA